CATATATCTTACCATTTCCTCCGTACAGGCTTCAGTTCGAATCTCCAAAAGAAAATCCATCACGCGGAAGAACAGAATGTTAAACTTATTGACAACAAATTTTAACTAACTTTGATTCAAAAACAGAATGTTCAGTGTTAAATAGCCAATGGGAATATCGCACAGGAAATTAAGAACAACTCTTGGAAATAGCTCTGTGACTGCTAAGTTAGGAAAGGGAACGTTTGTTTACTCGGCAGCAGAAAACCAGGAACCCACCGACCGGCCAGCGAAGGTCGCCCGTCTCCAGCAGTGCGCATCGTTCCCCTACCCCGGGCGCCCTGAATTCCAATTTTTCCAGTCCCAATCAGGCGACACCCTCCCTTTGGTGTTCCACCGCCCGTCAGTCACAGACACAGACAAGTTCTTCAGTGAGATGCTTTTCACTCCGAAACCATTTATTCAGCAGCCAGGGCGAGCGCAGCAATGGACTGAAGGAGAAGTGTTCCGAAGCGACAGCCCCAGAGCGCAAGCCCCTTCCTGTCGCCGCCTCAGGTCCGCAGACGCCCGTGTGAGCCCCCTCCGCCGCGTCCCGCGACCCTCCCTCGCCCAGGGGGCACTCCCCCTACAGTGTTCTTCCTTCCACAGAGACTCCACAAGCGCCCTCCCTCAGGAGACGTCTCCTCCTCTTTCCTCGCCACTCTCCTTTCGCCTTTTCTCGGCTGTCACAGGATGGGACAACCCTCGAAAAGACACCCTCCTTTCCGTCCTAACTCACCCCTAAGGCCCCAAAATAAAAATAAAGGAAAACAAAAACAAAAACCGCACACTTCCACAGCTCTCCGCCGAAAGCTCAGGCCTGTTACCCAACGCGAGACACCACAAAGCATCCCCAACCCGGACACCGCCCCGCCTCAGGCTCGGCTCACTCGCAGCTTCCTCCGCAGTCACAGCAGAGCTCGACACCCGCGCTCGCTTTCAAACCGCCCCAACATGGCGCCGGCCTGCGGTGCGCATGCGCGGCAGTGGGGCGCCGGGCGCGAGCGGAGATGAGGGAGCGGCCGGAGAAGAGAGGATGCTGTTGAGCGTTAGGTCGCGACCCCTGCTGGAAGGTGCTGTTTCTCCCTCCTTTCTGGGGCTGGGAATGGGGGGATGTGGGCTGCATCCAAGTCGCTGCCCCCCACGCCCTTCCAACCTCCGTCACAGCTATTCTCGGCCAGTTTGCGCGGGGACTTGCTGATCTCCCTTCAGCCGGCCCCGGGGTCTGCGGGAGGGGACTGGGTGGGGAGGGAGACTTAAGGGCGCTGGCGGCTGTCGTTCCGGTCGCTGAGAGTCTGCCCCACAGCTCCAGTTTTTCCAAGTGAGTTCAGCCTCCCCGCTTCCAGAGCATCCAATAATTCTACTTCTGCCTTGTTTCCTCACAGGTTAAGAGATATGGAGATTTCCACAAGGATTTGGAGAGGAGCCCCAGTAGTTACTAAAATTCTGCATTAGATCTGTCAGGAAAGGTAAAGAAACCAGGACTCTGCTAGGAAAGAGGGAATCCAGTTCTGTTTTCACCTTACCTGCCAGCTTCCCCTAACTGAAAGCTGGATGATGACCCGAAGGACCAGTGAGACTGCAGCTTCCGGAACTCATTCACAGCAGTAATAGTTATGTCTAGTATCTTACTCAACTGTTGTTGTCTTACCAGTTGTTTGTTTTTAAAACTTGCAGATAGATGGACTTCAAGGCAATTGCCCAACAAACTGCCCAAGAAGTTTTAGGTTATAATCGAGATACATCAGGCTGGAAAGTGGTTAAAACTTCAGTAAGAAAATAAGTTAAATTATGTTTCAAGACTTTTTCATTTTCATTTTTCCTGCATTTGACAGCTAATTATTTGTGGATTTTTATTCCCCTTTGAGAAAAAGATAACTGTTTCCAGTAAGGCTTCTAGAAAATTCCATGGAAATCTGTGAGTACAATCTTCTATTTACAATTACTGTTGCTTTGAATTTTCTTTATTTTGTTAACTGTAGATATCGTGTTGAAGGGATAATTCCAGAATCACCAGCTAAACTATCTGATTTCCTCTACCAAACTGGAGACAGAATTACATGGGATAAATCATTGCAAGTGTATAATATGGTACACAGGATTGATTCGGTAATTTGTTGTTTAATACTGGACTTCTAGAAGTTTGTTATCTTTACGGTTTGATTTGTTGCAGGACACATTCATATGTCATACCATTACACAAAGTTTTGCCGTGGGCTCCATTTCCCCTCGAGACTTTATCGACTTAGTGTACATCAAGCGCTACGAAGGAAATATGAACATTATCAGTTGTAAGTTGAAACATTTTGCCCATATCTTGGAAAGGTTTCATTTTAATTTTTTAAAATCTCTTAGCTAAAAGTGTGGATTTTCCAGAATATCCTCCATCTTCAAATTATATCCGCGGTTATAACCATCCTTGTGGCTTTGTATGTTCACCAATGGAAGAGTAAGTGTTGTTTGCACTTATTTATTTTAACATTATCTTTTTTTAACTCTTCTTTTGCTTACAGAAACCCAGCATATTCCAAACTAGTGATGTTTGTCCAGACAGAAATGAGAGGAAAATTGTCCCCATCAATAATTGAAAAAACCATGCCTTCCAACTTAGTAAACTTCATCCTCAATGCAAAAGATGGAATAAAGGCACACAGAACTCCATCAAGACGTGGATTTCATCATAATAGTCATTCATGATACCAAAAGAAGAAATGAGGCCGTTCTGCTATAAAATCATGTGTAGTAGTTATTGCTGTTTACTTCTAAGTCAACGCACATAAATAATACTGTTAAACTATTCTAGACAGTATTCTTGTACACATGGCTGAAGATAGTTCATAAAAATAAGAACTCATAGTTGTACAAGAATATGGCATTAAATACCGTTTTTAATCTCACGTAAGAATGATGTTAAATAAGTGTTATTAGT